CTGCCCGTGCACTTGGTTCTACGCCCTTGATTCGTGCACCCTGGGGCGGGGGCAAATTAAACTAGGGGAGCCCATTGGACTGGGGCTGGTGTGTGGCTGATGGCAGAGTTCAGGCCGGGCCAGACCGGGCCAGTCCAGAGGGAGAAGCCGCTACTGCAGGAGACAGAGCGATTTTTCCGCTGCAAATCCTTGAGAAGGGAGGATGGAGGCGGCGGGACGACCCAGTGAAGCCGGCCCCGAACGCCAAGTGAGTGTGTGCCGTGCGCGCGCGGGTAGCTGCCGACCGCAACGACATAAACTTGAAAGTGACCGCTGTCCCGGAGCTCCCTGCTCCCAAGGGACCCGTCGCGTTGCAGAGTTGTCCGGTCGGGCCTCTGGGGCGGGCCCGGATCCTGGACCAGGGCCAGTCTGTCCGAAACCCACCAGTGAGCGAGCGGGAGAGCGCGGCCGCCCCGCCCCGCCCCTTTCCGCGACCGCCCCGCCCACTCCCAGGAAGGCCCGGGTGCCCAGAGCTCGCGGTGGACTCCGACCCGGCGCAACATGGCCGCAGCCTCGCCTCTGCGCGACTGCCAGGTACACGGAGGCTGCCCCCAACCAGGTCCCCCTCGGGCCCCGGGTCCTGGGGGTGGCCCGGTGCTGGCGGAATAACGGGAGACATGGCCCGGGCGCGGGGCGTGGGGTGAGCCCTGGGCGCACGGGCGCGTCCGCGGCAACGCCTGGAAGGGACCCGAGGCCCTTCTTGTAGAGTCCCCACCGAGGGAAATAAGGGACGCCTGTCAGGGTACTCGGGAGACCCCAAGACCTCCTAAAAAACGTAGCTCACTGGGCATGGCTGGGGACGCAGGGAAGCCCGCAAAGGTAAGGGGCTCCTTGGAACCGGCCCAGGACTGGGAGCCTGAGCCCATTTTACAGATGAGGAAGGTGGAGGTCAGAGGGGCCAGGAGACGTGTGTGTGTTGAAGTTTGAAGGGCTCCTGGAGAGAAGGCACTGCTATTCCCTTCTTGCCGTCTGTAGGCCTGGAAGGATGCGAGGCTCCCGCTCTCCACCACAAGCAACGAAGCCTGCAAGCTGTTCGATGCCACGCTGACCCAGGTATGCCTGCCGAGAGAGGCCGCGGCCCCTTCAAAGGGCCTCTGCACTCTCCCTTCTTCCCCAGGACTCTGAGTGGTGGGTGGACAGCGGTGGGTGCAGTGGGGATGTTTTTTGAGGATGCTGGCCTCCCCGGGCCTCCCATTGTGGCCTGCTGAGGGTCTGATGCAGGGCTCGGCTGCTTAGGACGTGGGATCCTGTCCTGGGATGAATCTGTGAGTATACTGCCTTCACCTAGGCTGTGCCACGTGAGGACTTGTTTTGCTTTTCCCATTTCAGTATGTAAAATGGACCAATGACAAGAGTCTCGGTGGCATCGAGGGCTGCCTGTCAAAGCTCAAAGCAGCAGATCCAACCTTTGGTGAGTAACGCCTTCCCTGGGTGGAGGAGCCCGAACCACCAGCCGTTCTCTAACCTCCCACCAGTGATGGGCCACGCCATGGCTACTGGCCTTGTGCTGATTGGCACTGGAAGCTCCGTGAAGCTGGACAAAGAGCTGGACCTGGCTGTGAAGACAATGGTGGAGATTTCAAGAACCCAGCCGCTGACAAGGCGGGAGCAGCTGCACGTGTCTGCAGTAGAGACATTTGCCAATGGGTGAGGGGCCTCCCTGGGCTGGGAGCTGGCACAGCGTTGGTGAGAAATCTTTCTCGGTTTCCAGGAACTTTCCGAAAGCCTGTGAACTATGGGAACAGATTCTCCAGGACCACCCGACAGACATGTTGGCCCTGAAATTTTCCCATGATGCTTATTTTTACCTGGGCTATCAGGAACAGATGAGAGATTCTGTTGCTCGAATTTACCCCTTCTGGACACCTGACATCCCCCTAAGCAGGTATGTGCCAGCTGGAAATCACATTATTTCTGTTGTATTCTGAGATCTTTTTTTCTGTTTTTAGCTATGTGAAAGGCATCTACTCTTTTGGCTTGATGGAAACCAACTTCTACGACCAGGCAGAAAAACTCGCCAAAGAGGTAAGTGGGTCCTTCCTAAGGTGCCTGACCCCATCTGGAATCCTCTTCCCCGCACCCTGCGTAGGCTTTATCTATTAACCCGACAGACGCATGGTCGGTGCACACCGTCGCTCACATCCACGAGATGAAAGCAGAGATCAAGGATGGGTTGGAATTCATGCAGCACTCAGAGACCTTCTGGAAGGTATGATGCTTGTCAATGGGTCACCTCCCTGGTTCATAAATTCTCTTTTTTTTTTTTTCTCCAGGACTCTGATATGTTGGCTTGTCATAACTATTGGCACTGGGCTTTATATCTGATTGAGAAGGTAAGGTGACCATCTGTTTGCACTGTCTTATCAGGGTTTAATAAGGAGAACTTTATTCTTCCAGGGCGAATATGAGGCCGCGCTGACCATCTACGATACCCACGTAAGTTGCATTCACACCGTGTTTGGTTTGTTGCTGAGCCCGCCTTGGCCGCCCTGTCTTCCAGATCCTTCCCAGCCTGCAGGCCAACGATGCAATGCTGGACGTGGTGGACAGCTGCTCCATGCTCTACCGCCTGCAGATGGAAGGTAGCCATCCCTGCAGCCCCACTGGCTTCTGCCCAGGCCCTGGGTCTCCTCCCCATGTCCTCAGGAGTGTCTGTGGGCCAGCGGTGGCAGGATGTCCTGCCTGTGGCCCGGAAGCACAGCCGAGACCACATCCTGCTGTTCAATGACGCACACTTCCTGATGGCATCCCTGGGTGCACACGACCCCCAGACCACACAGGAGCTGCTGACCACCCTGCGGGACGCCAGCGAGTATGCAGAGGGGCCTTCTCGGGGTGGGGGTCAGGCAGCTGAGGGCACCGTCTTGGGTTCGCAGATCCCCAGGGGAGAACTGCCAGCACCTCCTGGCCCGAGACGTGGGGCTGCCCCTGTGCCAGGCCCTGGTGGAGGCTGAGGACGGGAACCCTGACCGCGTCCTGGAGCTGCTCCTGCCCATCCGCTACCGGATCGTCCAGCTCGGTGGGAGCAATGCCCAGGTGAGCCGATGGCCGCCAGCTGGGGTGCCTAGCAGGAGACTCACATGCCCGATTGACATTTCAGAGAGACGTCTTCAACCAGCTGCTGATTCACGCGGCCTTAAACTGCACCTCCAGCGTCCATAAGAACGTAGCCCGGTGAGCTCCTGGCCCCTGCCCAGCACTCCCGACTGTAACAGGACCTCTGTGTCTGTTTCCACAGGAGCCTTCTGATGGAGCGTGATGCCTTGAAGCCCAACTCGCCCCTGACCGAGCGGCTCATCCGCAAGGCAGCTACCGTCCACCTCATGCAGTGAGCCAGCCTGGCCGCCTCCACCCTGCAGAACCTCAGTGGTGGCGTCACTGCGTCCAGTCAGCTGCTCCACCGGGTTAGGGTCAGGAGACGGCCAGAGCCTGTTTGTTAGGGCTGTTAGAGGGTGATCTTCAGTTTTACAGGAAGTGGGTCACGGGTTAATTTTAAATGTGATTCCGAATCTCCTTTCAGTCCTCGAGAAGGGCCAATGAGCATTTTTCAGCAGTCACAGCCAGTGTGAGTGCTGCTCTTTCCACCTGCCTTGCAAATTCTGTTTCCCAGGGGAATGTGTCTACTGCCTGGTGGTTCAAAGGTTGGAAGGCAGGGCAGAGGTGGGGGCTGATTCTGCTGGGACAGGTCTTCCAGAGGCAGCCTCCCCCCACTGCCTGTCCCCGTCCCCACCAGGCTGCCCTTGGGATGGACCTTTTCATTCTTTTCTTTATATTCTAGACAGTCTCTGTTGTCTCATTGTGTTGCTGTCCCATTTTTCAGGTGAGGGTACCGGGGTAGGGGAGTGGCCTGCCCAGGGTCACACTATGAGAGGCCCCCACCTGCTGCCTTTGGACGCAGCCCCCTGCTGCTGCATCCACCACCCTTCTTACAGATCAGCGCGCACATGGGGTCCTTCTGCTGTCTCTGGGGCGAGTCTTGGAGCCCCCTGGGGGGCTCTGTTGGTGCTGATTTGGACCCGTTTCTCTTTTTAAACTGCACATCATAACAGGGCTTCATGTCGAGCATGATTTTAATCATAAATGCACTTCTGAGGTGCAAGGATTGAGCTCAGAGCTGCTCTGTTGTGGCAAAACCCAAAGTGCTGTGATGTGTGGCTGTGACAAGCCTGGAGCGGGTCCTGTGAGCGCCGCCTCTGTCTCCTGCTTCCCCACTGAACGCCTGCTGAATGTGCCGCTGACTCAGCTGTGCTGCTTTCAGCCCTCCTGTGAGGGGCGGTCCCAGTGCACAGATGTTTTTCAAGTTCCTCAGTTTGTACTGAAATTAGGGATTCATCAGGGCAGGAAGCAGGCAGGCCTCTCAGAAGGGAGAGGAGGCCTCCAAATCTATTGAGTCCCCACAGTTTGCTCAAGCCCAGGCAAATTTCTGTGATTAAAATGAATTCATCAGTTCCTCCAAGTCTTTGAGCATCTGTGGTGCAGGCCTGGGGC